ATCAGGCGAATCTATTTTGCTTACTGTTTTTGTTTTTTGTTTTTTGTTTTTTTGAGACCGAGTCTCGCTCTGTCGCCCAGGCTGGAGTGCAGTGGCGCGATCTCAGCTCATTGCAACCTCCGCCTCCCAGATTCAAGCGATTCTCTTGCCTCAGCCTCCCGAGTAGCTGGGACTACAGGCGCGCACCACTGCGCCCAGCTAATTTTTGTCTTTTTAGTAGAGACGGGGTTTCACCATGTTGGCCAGGATGGTCTCGATCTCTTGACCTCGTAATCCGCCCGCCTCAGCCTCCCAAAGTGCTGGGATTACAGGCGTGAGCCACCGCGCCCGGCCCCAGGACGTCTTTTATTTCCTGGTCGCTGTACAGTCCTGTCTGCACGGTCGCCGGGCCTCAGTTTCCCCAGGCAGAGCAGCGGGCAGGGCCCCTGGGGCGTACGGGCTCCGGGCGGCGCGCGCGCCCCCGAGTCCCAGGCCTGATAGCGGGGCGCGCGGGCGGGGGCGCGTGTGTCGGGCGCGCGAGGGACGTGATCGACCAGCCGAGGCCTCGGGCAGCCCTCAGGGCCCCCGCGCACGCGCGCCTCCTCGTCCCGCCCTGCCCGCTTCCCCGCCCACTCCGCGCACTGAGGCCTGCGCGCGCCGGCGCGGGAGGCGGGAGCTGGGGGCGGGGGCGGTGGCGACGCCGAGGGGGAGGGGCGGGCCCGGCCCGGCTCGGCCCGGCCGCCCGCGCGCGGCTCCAGGAGGCCCCGGGCCCGGCCCGGGCGGCGGTGGCGGTGGCGGCTCTAGCTCGAGACGTCTGTGGCGCCCTCGCACCGCGCCGCAGCCATGGCCCTGGTGACCCTGCAGCGCTCGCCCACGCCCAGCGCCGCCTCCTCCTCGGCCAGCAACAGCGAGGTGAGCCCCGGGCTCGCCGCGCCCGGCCTGGGCCGCCGGACGCCGCGCCGAGGCCGCCGGAGCTGGGGCCGCGCGTGCGGGGCAGGGGGGCGGCTGCGCGGGCTCCTCGGGGCCCCGCCGTAGGAACAGAGCCGGGCAGCCGGACCGGGGTGACCGTGCGAGGACTGTGTGCGATGTGACCCTGTCTTGGGGAGCTGTGCGGGGACTTTGTGTGCGGTGTGACCCCTATCGGGGGGCGACTTTGCAGGGACTGTGTATGCAGTGCGACCCCTCTGGGAGTGTCTGCAGGATACTGTGTGTGCGCTGTGACCCACATCAGGGGGTTACCCCCATCTTGGGGTGACCCCTGTTAGGCGGAGACTGTGTGCGTTGTGACCCCTAAGGGTGACTGTGCAGAGACTGTGTGTGCAGATGTGACCTCGTGATTGTGTGGGGACTGTGATTTCAGGTGTGACCCCCATCTTGGGTTGACCTCTGTCTGGGGAGGACTGTGCGTCTGTCGGGACTCCCATTTGTGAGTGACTCTGCAGTGTGACCAGGGTCCAGGGGTGACTGGATGTGCAACTGGGACCCTTGATTGGGTGACTGCGTGAGCCGCTGGTTCTGAGACCTGTGGCCGGGGTAGTTCTAGGCCCTTTGCCTGTATGCCTGGCTGTGCGATGTGAGATGTGACTGTTGCTGACCTGCCGTCCGGGGACTGTGCCAGCGTGAGACAGGCATCTGGGAGTGCCCCTACAAACGTGTGAGATTGTTTCCCCGCCTGCCGCCTCTGGAGTTCTGTCTGTAGGCGTGCCCGTGTCACTGTGTGACGGTGACCGAGCGTGCTGTGGGCTCTGTGTGGCTGTGTTTCACGTCTGTGCGTGCAGCCTTAGTCTGGCTTTTCCTTTCTGTAACATCACTCAGGCCTGTGTGTTTATGTGCATCTATCTTTCTGTGTGGCTGTGACCCATTCTGGGTGATTGCATAGGTGCATTCCTGGGTTGCGTGTCCTGGCACTGTGCGCGTTTTTGTGGGTCTGTGTGTGGCCCAGGTCCGTTTGCCTGGCCACTTTTTCCTCTGGGGTTGATTGAGGGCACTGTTGCCCTCTTAGCCTGCAGGGTTGGCCTGGCTTGTCCTAGGCTGGGGCCTTGGGCCTCTGAGCAGGTCAGCCCTCTGTAGCTGCAGGGATGACCCTCTGGTCGCGCAATCTTGCCCACCATCTCTTGAAGAACCCGTCAAGGCCTCTGGTCTAAACTCTTACCTATAACAAGGCTGAGTGTCCGCCTGCAGACCCTTAGCTGTGTTTAGAGAAGACTGGAGGAGCGGCCCTGCGGTCCCAGGCCCAGGAAGTTCCGCAGCCAGCATCTGGGCTCTTCAGCCCCTTTCTTTGTGGGAGGGAGTGGGGGAAGTTGACTGATAACACGGGGGAGGTTTGTGTGTCTGAGAGAGACAAGAGAATAATGTTTGCATTTGGCTTGACAGCCCTGTCTCCTGGTAGGGTAGTTCTTCAGCCTTGTTTTGCTGGGATTGGCAGGGACATTTTCAGAGTGGCTGGGAAGTTGAACCTTCACAGCCCCCTCCTTGGAGAGGAGAGGCCATTCATGAGTTATCTATACACAGAAGGTTCTAGTAATCCCCCTCTACACGCTGATTAGAGGCAAAAGAACACTGGCGATCAATAGCCTGCTACTGAGAAGTTAGGTTGCAGGAGCGCCTTTCCTTCCCACAGCGAGGAGGGGCTGTTTTCTGTTCCGGTCACTGCTGTCTGGCAATTTATGCACTTAATCTCAGGTTCTCATCACAAAAGTTTATGTGAGGTAAGGGGAGAGGTTGGCTTCAGGCTGAACCTGTCAGCCCAGATTTCTGATTCAAAACCCCATGTTCCTAGAGTTACTTGCAACCTAATCTGTTCTTGTCTTACGCATTTTAAGGTCTTATTATTTTTTAGTTACATACCATAAATTTGCCATTTTAAAGTGTACAATTCAGTGGTTTTTAGTATATACATGAGATTGTGCAACCACCACCATCTAATTCCAGAACATTTTCATCCTCCCCAAAATAGGAACCCTGTACCCGTTAGCCCTCACCTGCAGCCTCCCCCTGCCCCATTCTCCCTAACCTTAGGCAACCACTAATCTACTTTCTGTATCTATGGATTTGCTTATTCTGGACATTTTATATAAATGGAATCACACCCTGTGTGGCCTTTTGTGTCTGGCTTCTTTGACTCAGCATCACGTTTTCAAAGTTCATGCATATTGTAGCATGTGGCAGTACTTCATTCCTTTTCATGGCTGTATAATACTCCATTGTATGGATGTACCACATTTTGTTGGACATTTGTGTTGTGTCTACTAGATACATTTTCAATTATTATATAAAGCATTATTTTTACCAAGTGCCAATGACCCTGATAAACATAAAGTAAAACTCAGGCAGCTTTTATTTGATCATAGCAAAGCTGCAGCATTCATTGCTTGGCTTTGAATGCGCTGGGATGTTTCCCGAAGGCAAGGCCCTCGTTCAGATGTGTTGAGGTGAGAAGCAAGGTGGGATGGAGACAGCAAGTGTGTATGGGGTCAGGAGACCTAGGCCAGGCCGGTTCTGCCCTGGTCCGCCCTCGCTTGAGTTGCTTCCTGTGTGTGGGCCCTGGCTCATCTAAAAGGACTGAATTACCTCTTTCATGTGTTCCTTGGCAGATGTAGTTTCCCTGGAATAACTGACCTGAGATGGCCTTTCATCTGAGAACCTCAGAGAGTGACCGAGAGTTAAATGATTGTGAAGTCCGTACCCCCAAGTCACGTCATCACTCTTCAAATTGCAACTTCATAATGAGTCAGACACTTAGGGCAGTGCTTTCCTGACACAGCCAGGCCTGCTGCCGGCGTGGGAAACGGGGGATCACAGCCCTCAGTCCTAAGGCTCTCTTTTCTCTTTTAATTTTCTTTTTTTCCCAGTCTTTGATTATGTCACTTATGTCATTTTCCTGTGAATCTTATCTCAGTTCCTTTGTGTGAACAGGCAGAGCACAAGAATAGATAAATCAATAATTTTCAGGAATGGATCATAACATTGTTATTTCTGAGAAACATTCAAAGTGACTAATTTTCATGGGCAGATCTCCAGGCACTTTTTTGGATTGGACCAGAGTTTCTCAACCCACTGTTGATACTTGGGACCAGAACATTCTCTCTTGTGGGGGGACCATCCTGTGTGTTGTGGGATCCTGTCCTCTACCCACTAGGTGCCAGTAGTGACCTCCAGAAAAATGCCTCCAGACATCTTCCAATGTCTCCTGTTGAGAGAACTTGCTCCGCATTGAGAACCACTGGGTTAGACCCCAACATACTCTTTGTCAATTTGTTGCTCTTGTGACTTGTTTTGTGGTCATTGAAGCCTTCCCTGCTCTTTCCACTTCTCCTTCAGTGTGGGGTAGGTGCCTCTGCAGAATCTTGTATGTACTTCATCTTAATATGATGTAGGGACTCCCAGGCCCTCTGGTGTACGCTTTTTTTTTTTTTTTGAAACGAAGTATTGCTCTTTCACCAGGCTGGAGTGCAGTGGTGCAATCTCGGCTCACTGCAACCTCCGCCTCCTGGGTTCAAGTGATTCTCCTGCCTCAGCCTCCCAGGTAGCTGGGATTACAGGTACATGTCACCGTGCCTGGCTAATTTTTGTATTTTTAGTAGAGACAGCGTGTCACCTTGTTGGCTAGGCTGGTCTCGAACTCCTGACCTCAGGTGATCCGCCCACCTCGGCCTCCTGCAGTGCTGGGATTCCAGGTGTGAGCCACTGCGCCGGGCTGGTGTACTCATTCTTGGTTGAAGTTGCCACCTCCTGGTGGGTGTCCCTTGCTGCCCAGGCCCCTCCCTACATTATCTCTGGACCCTTTTTCCTTCGCCCTTGGCTCCTGCCTCATTTCTGTCCTCGATCAGCCCTGCATCTCTCCCAGCCATCACAGCTTTCCAGGTTTCTCTTTCCCATTCAATGGGCGCCTCTGTGCAACATAAAAAACATGCCAAGTCCCAGCGGTGCGGAGTTGTTTGGGGGGTGTGTATGTGTTTCCTTCTTATTTTCAGTTTGCTCTCTGAAAGAAAAAAAATAAAAATAAGTCATAGGTACTTCTGGAGCCCAAACTCGTGGCCTTTTAGATTTCAGAAAATATTAAATATCTCTTTCTTGCATTTATATAAATAAACCGATAGCCTAGGATGTTTCGTATCAAATGTTTAAGTCTTTTCGAGAACCATCAAGAGCTTTCAAGACCCACAAACAGACGGCCTGATTCCTGGCCACCTTCCACTGTGCAAGTCTTGCCTGGGTTGGTTTTTTGAAAATGGTGTTCATCACTCAGCTGTTATTGCCTGGCTCTGCGGAGGAAGTGGATTCTCTTTAAACATGACCCCCTCCCCTTAAAAGAGAAAAACAGGATAAGGTCCAGAACAACCTCGGAAAGTTGAGGGCTGAGGGCTAAAAGACCGTGCTGGGTAACAACACCAGATAGGAAATGTTGAGCTAACAGGACTCCATCCCCTGGACTGCGGCAGGAATGTGGGTCAACATTTGGAAACCTGAAAATTCCCCCACGGAAATGACTCCAAGGGACAGACCGGGATTGGTGAGGAAAGGGCACGGCTGTTTAGAAGTAGCTGTGGTGTGATATTCTCTTTCTTTCTCTGTAGTTGGAGGCTGGCAGCGAAGAAGATCGAAAATTAAACCTCAGGTAAGCAGACTTTCAATTCTTGTTCCTAAGTCGTCTAACTGTGCTCTGGTCTTATCCTTCCCAGCTTAAGTGAGAGCTTTTTCATGGTGAAAGGCGCAGCCCTCTTCTTACAACAGGGAAGCAGCCCTCAAGGCCAGCGGAGTCTTCAGCACCCCCACAAGCATGCAGGTGAGGGCTCTAAGTTGATACTCTTACATTGGACCTTTTAAAGCTTTCTTTATTGGTCCAACAGGTGATCTGCCTCAACATCTTCAGGTGATGATCAACCTTCTGCGTTGCGAAGACAGAATCAAGCTGGTAAGAAGCAGTGAGAATGTCAAGTTAAAAAAAGGTTAGTGAGAGCATGTCTGCCCTGTTCCAGGCAGTGCGCCTGGAGAGCGCCTGGGCGGACCGGGTCCGGTACATGGTGGTGGTGTACAGCAGCGGGCGCCAGGACACCGAGGAGAATATCTTGCTGGGAGTGGACTTTTCCAGTAAGGAAAGGTGAGTCTGATGGGCTAGGTGTTCCCTTCTGTTGACTCCACATGTCTTCTCTCCCCCATCGCAGTAAAAGCTGCACCATTGGGATGGTTCTCCGACTGTGGAGCGACACGAAAATCCACCTTGATGGAGATGGGTAAGGAGGTCTCTTTAAAAGATTCTCTCACTCAGATACCTTTCTCTCTGTGTTTTATTCTCAGTGGGTTCAGCGTGAGCACAGCAGGAAGGATGCACATATTTAAGCCTGTGTCTGTCCAGGCCATGTGGTAAGTGTGGTTTTAGGGACTTTTAACTCCCTCCAGGCCTGACCCTGTCTTCTCCTCGCCCCAGGTCTGCCCTGCAGGTGCTTCACAAGGCCTGCGAAGTGGCCCGGAGGCACAACTACTTCCCCGGGGGTGTAGCTCTCATCTGGGCTACCTACTATGAGAGCTGCATCAGCTCCGAGCAGAGCTGCATCAACGAGTGGAACGCCATGCAGGACCTGGAGTCTACGCGGCCCGACTCCCCCGCGCTATTTGTGGACAAGTAAGTGAGGTGCCTCTGGTGTGAGCGCACCCTCCTTGCTCTCCTAAACGTCATTTCTTTCCAGGCCCACTGAAGGGGAAAGGACCGAGCGCCTCATCAAAGCCAAGCTCCGAAGCATCATGATGAGCCAGGATCTAGAAAATGTGACTTCCAAAGAGGTAAGACAACTCCTCCCTTCATTGCAGGTCAGAATCACTTTTCCTAATATTTTCTACTCCACAGATTCGTAATGAATTAGAGAAACAGATGAATTGTAACTTGAAGGAACTCAAGGAATTTATAGACAATGAGATGCTACTTATCTTGGGACAGATGGACAAGCCCTCCCTTATCTTCGATCATCTTTATCTCGTAAGAGGCATGGCCCTGGCAGTATCTGGTTTACTCACAGGAGCTTGTGTGATCTGTCTCCCAGGGCTCTGAATGGAATGCATCCAATCTGGAGGAACTGCAGGGCTCAGGGTGAGTCTCCTCCCCTTGTCTTTCCCTGTCCTCAAATTTGTTTCTTATTTTTTTCTCATTGCAGGGTTGATTACATTTTAAATGTTACCAGAGAAATCGATAATTTTTTTCCTGGCTTATTTGCATATCATAACATCCGAGTCTACGATGAAGAGACCACAGACCTCCTCGCCCACTGGAATGAAGCGTATCATTTTATAAACAAAGCGAAGTAAGTGGACAGAGAGGCGGGGCTGAGGATGATCTCTCCTCCCCAACTGCTCCCACCCCTGCAGGAGGAACCATTCCAAGTGCCTGGTGCATTGCAAAATGGGCGTGAGTCGCTCGGCCTCCACAGTCATAGCCTATGCAATGAAGGAATTCGGCTGGCCTCTGGAAAAAGCATATAACTATGTAAAGCAGAAGCGCAGCATCACGCGCCCCAACGCGGGCTTTATGAGGCAGCTGTCTGAGTATGAAGGCATCTTGGATGCAAGGTGGGTGCCTGCCTGGAGAGAAGGGTTGGCAGCCCTCACCTTCCTCTACCCTCTCTCCCCGCAGCAAACAGCGGCACAACAAGCTGTGGCGTCAGCAGACAGACAGCAGCCTCCAGCAGCCTGTGGATGACCCTGCAGGACCTGGCGACTTCTTGCCAGAGACCCCAGATGGCACCCCGGAAAGCCAGCTGCCCTTCTTGGATGATGCCGCCCAGCCCGGCTTAGGGCCCCCCCTCCCCTGCTGTTTCCGGCGACTCTCAGACCCCCTTCTGCCTTCCCCTGAGGATGAAACTGGCAGCTTGGTCCACCTGGAGGATCCGGAGAGGGAGGCTCTGTTGGAGGAAGCTGCTCCACCTGCAGAGGTGCACAGGCCGGCCAGACAGCCCCAGCAAGGTTCCGGACTCTGTGAGAAGGATGTGAAGAAGAAACTAGAGTTTGGGAGTCCCAAAGGTCGGAGCGGCTCCTTGCTGCAGGTGGAGGAGACGGAAAGGGAGGAGGGCCTGGGAGCAGGGAGGTGGGGGCAGCTTCCAACCCAGCTCGATCAAAACCTGCTCAACTCGGAGAACCTAAACAACAACAGCAAGAGGAGCTGTCCCAACGGCATGGAGGTAGGCAGAGCCCGGCCTGCAGGGTGGCACACGTCTCACCATGCTCTTGTCCCCTTCCTTGCAGGATGATGCTATATTTGGGATCCTTAACAAAGTGAAGCCTTCCTATAAATCCTGTGCCGACTGCATGTACCCTACAGCCAGCGGGGCTCCTGAGGCCTCCAGGGAGCGATGTGAGGACCCCAATGCTCCCGCCATCTGCACCCAGCCAGCCTTCCTACCCCACATCACGTCCTCCCCTGTGGCCCACTTGGCCAGCAGGTCCCGTGTTCCGGAGAAGCCAGCCTCTGGCCCAACCGAACCTCCCCCGTTCCTACCACCAGCAGGCTCCAGGAGGGCAGACACCAGTGGCCCTGGGGCTGGAGCTGCCCTAGAGCCACCAGCCAGCCTTTTGGAACCTTCCAGAGAGACCCCAAAAGTCCTGCCAAAGTCCCTCCTTTTGAAGAATTCTCACTGTGATAAGAACCCTCCCAGCACAGAAGTGGTAATAAAGGAAGAATCGTCACCCAAGAAAGATATGAAGCCAGCCAAGGACCTGAGGCTTCTGTTCAGTAATGAATCTGAGAAGCCGACAACCAACAGCTACCTGATGCAGCACCAGGAGTCCATCATTCAGCTGCAGAAGGCAGGCTTGGTCCGCAAGCACACCAAAGAGCTAGAGCGGCTGAAGAGCGTGCCTGCAGACCCAGCACCTCCCTCCAGGGATGGCCCTGCCAGCAGGCTGGAGGCCAGCATCCCCGAGGAGAGCCAGGATCCAGCCGCGCTCCACGAGCTGGGCCCCCTGGTTATGCCCAGCCAGGCCGGGAGTGATGAGAAGTCAGAGGCCGCCCCCGCTTCATTGGAAGGAGGCTCACTGAAGAGCCCCCCTCCTTTCTTCTACCGCCTGGACCACACCAGTAGTTTCTCAAAAGACTTTCTGAAGACCATCTGCTACACCCCCACCTCCTCTTCCATGAGCTCCAACCTGACCCGGAGCTCCAGCAGCGATAGCATCCACAGTGTCCGTGGGAAGCCCGGGCTGGTGAAGCAGCGGACACAGGAGATTGAGACCCGGCTCCGGCTGGCGGGCCTCACCGTCTCTTCCCCACTGAAGCGCTCACACTCTCTTGCCAAGCTGGGGAGTCTCACCTTCTCAACGGAAGACCTGTCCAGTGAGGCTGACCCGTCCACCGTCGCTGACTCCCAGGACACCACTTTGAGTGAATCTTCCTTCTTGCATGAGCCCCAGGGAACCCCGAGGGACCCAGCTGCAACCTCCAAACCATCAGGGAAACCCGCCCCAGAAAACTTAAAGAGCCCTTCGTGGATGAGCAAAAGCTGACCCGCCTTTTGCTGCGTCAGGCTGGGCGGATATTTTCATATGATCCCTCCCTCACTTTCACTGTGGATTTGGATCGACCCCTTACATCTTGATTTCCCTTAAACGAGTGAAGTCATCCTAACTTTTCCCCTACTCTTGCCATAGAGAGGAGGAGAAGAAACTAACCAACATGCAGCACAAGAAGGGGAGCTGTCAGTCGTGTGGCCTGGGAGAACCAGGAGCCGCCGGCCAGGAGACACAAAACTCCGCTCCCACCGTGTCTTCAAGAAGAACCATGTTTTAGGAAGAACGTGCACACATAGGCGCACACATCCAGACTGTTCCCTTCGCATCCTGCAGAAGAGTCCTGGTGGTGGCAGCCTCACCGCGGCACACGTTCTAGCTCATTCTTGGCCTCGCAGAAAACTCTCGGATGGCAACATTAAGTCCTACCTCTGTTCTCGCTGCGCTTTTTATTTTTAAAACACACGAATGACCAAGGCTTGTTCCAGGGAATAATGCTCTGTCTGAAAGCGTTTTTCCAAAAAAAGAATTTTTCGTTTTGTGTTTTGGTTGGGACCCCAGACGTGTCAAGACTTTTAACCCGACAGCCCCAAGCACTGCTGAGTAAAGTCATCAGATGAGTAGTCCCACGCTGTTGTTGAGCTGACTCTGTGCCCGAATGGTGGTGCAGGCGCCCTGTCCTGGTTGTGTTGTTACGTGTTTGACCAGCACAGGGGTCCGGTGGGGAAAATGTATGGGTTGTTCTCAGTTGTTGCTAATGCTGAAGTTTAAATCTCAAGGGGAAGGGCCCACCTGCATTGTTGAGTGTCTGCTGCTGAAACACATGATTGTGTTTAGGTTTGAAATTGCTCAAGTGTCTGGCTCAGGTGGTGGTTCTGAGACACATCGTCCTGCTGAGAGCCCAGATGCTTAGGTCCACTAGGGCCCATCTAGGGAAGGGAAAGGAGATTTCAGCGGCTTCCCCGAAAGGAACGGGACTGTCGGGATGCTTCCCGGATGTCTACAGTTGCCCCTTCCTGCAGTGAGATTACTGCTTCCTGTTTCCCTCCAGCTCTTCCCAGCAGCAGTGAGGGAGTATAAGAGGGATCTGTAGTCGCTGCCTGGCTCTGTGGGCGGCCCCTTTAAGACTCAGGTGAGCTCAGCCAGTCCCGCTGCGCCAGGCTTGAATCAAAGGTGTCAGCAAGCTAGATGTCAAAACATTTCGAGAGAGAGGCAGCTTGCAGAAAAGCAGAAAGGTTGAATTCAGGGGTCAGCAAACTATGGCATGTGGCCCCGTGAGCTAGGAATGGTTTTTCCTCTTTAAGACAGGGCCTGGCTCTGTCACCTAGGCTGGAGTACAGTAGTGCAATCATGACTCACTGCAGCATCAACCTCCCTGGCTCAAGCGATGGCTTTTACCTTTTTAAGGAGTTGTAAAAAAAAGAAATAATATGTGACAGAATTCATGTGGCCCACAAAGCCTGAGGTACTTACTGTCAGGCCCTTTGTAGAAAAAGTTGCTGACCCCTGGTTTGATTTGCCACACAGGGCTGCTCATGGCCCTGTAGGAAGAAACTGGGTAAATGTGAAGCCCTCTGCCTCTCTGACACCTAAGGCCAGACCCTTCCCTCCTCCCGACCACAAGCTTTGCCAGCCCCGCACTAGCCTCACCTGTGCAGGATGGAGTAGGTTGCGTACATGGGGGAAGGCAGGTGAACACAGTTGGCTGAAGCTCTTCCACAATTCCATCTTGCCCTCAGCTGGGTCCGCCAGATTAACTCAGTGAAACCAGAAAGCCTTCAAGGACCAGCTGAATTCTGAAAGTGAGTGAGTGAGCCATCATCTTAACATTGGCCAGAACTGTGTTCCCCAAAGCTATTCTAGAAAGCACCCCAGGAGGGATCTGCAGGAACAAGGCTAGTTCATATTTTACCTAGTGAGCACAGTTTTTGCAAAAATCCTCCCTCCAGGACTTTGTCTCCTTGGAGTGATTTTTAAAAATACATACATTACTTTATAGGGAGCTGTTTTCCCACTAGTGTCAATTAAAATCACCTTAAAAGGTGATTATCCACTTATTCCTAAACCCCTGTGGGTTGTTCCCCCTTTCCCTCAGCCAACAAAAGCATAGCCTCAAAAAATATCAAGTTCGGTATGTTTTGCCAAATCAAATTTCATGTGGTAGATCAATTTTTGTGTCAAAATAATCTTTTAAATTTAGTGATGACAGGCTTTTGTTGGTTTTTTAACCACGTCTATGTATGAGAATGATATATTTTTGAAAACTTTAATTTTGAAAGCCATAATTTTTCTTATCTAAAGAGTTGGGGGGTGGGGTGTGGAATCTGGAGAGTACAAGTTGGTCTTTGGCTTCTGGCAAACTTACCCATTCATTTTTGGAAGCACAGCTAGCATATCAACATCCAGACGAGAGCGCTGGTCCCGTCCACAGAGCAGAGTGAAGCATTCTGGACTTGATGCTTAATAGCCTGGCCTGGAGAAAAGGGTAAGGTTTATTTTTGGAAACCCAGATCAGTTGCATGTAAACAGATGGCACATGGCTATTTAAAATGCTGTATGATGGGGCCGGGCGCGGTGGCTCACGCCTGTAATCCTAGCACTTTGGGAGGCCGAGGCAGGCGGATCATCTGAGGTCAGGAGTTCTAGACCAGCCTGGCCAACATGGTGAAACCCCGTCTCTACTAAAAATACAAAAACTTAGCTGGGTGTGGTAGTGCGTGCCTGTAATCCTAGCTACTTAGGAGGCTGAGGCAGGAGAATCGCTTGAACCTGGGTGGCGGAGGTTGCAATGAGCCGAGATCGCGCCACTGCACTCCAGCCTGGGTGCAATGAAACTGGGAGTGAAACTCCGTCTCAAAAAAATAAAATGCTGTATGAACAAGATGAGCATTCTGTCAGGTGTCGGGACACCTGGGCAAAGACGAATTCATGCTGTCTGTGAAAAGGAAGTTTGCACTGTAACATATGCCATAGCTTGGCCCTTGCTTTGTATGCAACCTTAGCTGATGGGGAAAATTCCAAACATAAGTGGCACAGGAAAGAGGCAGGCAGAGGAGGCAGGGGTCTGTGCTGTGCAAGTCACTGGTTTTTTATGACTATCATTTTCATTGAATGCATTTGTTGAATTGGGACAAAAGGAACATTTTCTAAATCAGCTTGATACTCTTTATAAAAAACAGCTGAATCTTATCTTCTGCCTCACATTAATTCATGTGGCATGCCAAAAGTTAGACTGAACTTTTCTACATCTTCACCTTGCATTGATACAGGAAAGTCTTCTCTTTAAGTCTTGCTAAGTATAAGGGGGATAGTGGTCACGGGAAGAGGAGAACCGGGGCTGCTCTCGGATGGTAATTGACAATGCCGATTTCCATTTCTTTGTCTTACGGCTACTTCCGAGCCTTCTAGCAAGGTCCCTGGTTGCATGTATTTCCTAAGAGCAGAGTTTATTTCTCTTTACATTCCCTGCTTCCTTGCTCTCCATGCAGGGACCCCAGCCAACCTCTGGGCTGTTGAATAGCTCTCTGCTGGGTGGCAAGCCCTTCTCCTTGGCACCCTGTTGCTTAAGCATACAGATTGCTCACCAGGTGCACACAGACAGCTGTACTGTCCAAGCCCATTCTGCTCCACCCTGTCCTCTTCAGCTAAAGAGCATTCCAGTAATCTAAAGCCCTTTTCCCCTGGAGAAGTCCAGAGTTTGCAGCAGTGTGGAGCTGAGCTTGAACAGAACAGACCCTCAGCACGGCCCTGGACTAATGCACTCTTATCTGAGGGCAGTCCATTCTAGAAGGTTGATGAATTTCCCTACCACTCTCCTGGGGACCTTTTCTCTCTAGTGGGAACAAATGCTACATAATTTAGTCAAGATCCTATTAAGTCATCTCACCTGAGGCATCTGGAGAGGGAGTTGCCTTCCATTGGTGGGAAATTGTTGGTGCCAGAATACATTTTGCCCAAAACTCTTCTCATTGGCTGGCCACCTAGCAGGGCTCCTCTAAACACGCAACTCAGCGAGGGGACCCCCTTCACCTCTGGCAAGAGAGCTGGGTAGATCAGAAACTTGGTGACACCTGGCTAGCACAGAGCAGGCTCACTTGTCTTGGTCCCACTACCCAGATTCCTGCAGACATTGCAAACCAAATGAAGGTTGTTGAATGACCCCTGTCCCCAGCCACTTGTTTTGTTATCATCTGCTCTGCAGTGGAATGCCTGTGTGTTTGAGTTCACTCTGCATCTGTATATTTGAGTATAGAAACCGAGTCAAGTGATCATGTGCATCCAGACACACTGTGTCACCTGAGCCACAGAGCAAATCACCTTAACGATCTGGAATGAAACTGTGACCAGTGCCGCCCTGGGTGGTTCTGGAGAGACTGCCGTCTTCTTGTTTGGCCATAGGTGCTGGGGCCCCGGCTTCAGTCACTGTCTCAGACAGGAGTCCCGATAAGCAGATCACCAGTCCTCCACTGTCCTTCCTGTCGGCCTTGCTGCATGAGAAGATAGCTGCTTCCTCCCTCTTTTCCTACACTGTAATTATTGTTTTACAATTGAGTGCCTTAATAATAGTTTACAAATACTATGTATTTATGCAAAACTGTTAAAGTCTCATCTGTTATGATTGGATACTTGGTCTTGTCAGTAGTGGTCAGCATTGGGTTGTGAGCTTGTCCTACTCCATACGTGTTTATCCTGCTATGCAGTTTTACATTGTGTGTTCACATCTATTCCAAGGAGCCTTGCTAGAAACAACACTGGCGGTTCCTGCAGGCCAGGCAGGCATTGGCCCATGCTGTGTCCCATAGGAGCCAATGAAAGAACGTAGCTTGGTCTGCTAGCCAGCCGTGGGGTGGCGCAGGCCAGGCAGCCTCTGCACCAGAGTCCAGCACCTGCCCATTCCCCAGTCACACAATCATACTCTTCTTTCATAGAGATTTTATTACCACCTAGACCACCCTAGTTTTCCTCTCTGTTAGTGTCCTGAGCTCTTTTGCAACAAAATGTAGGTACAGACCAATCCCTGTCCCTTCCCCAATCAGGAGCTCCACACCATGAGTTGTTTGGTTTTCCAGAAGCTGCCAGTGGGTTCCCGTGAATTGCGTTAAGATATCGATGATTTTTTTTATTGTTTTTCTTCTTGTTTTTTTAAATAATATATTTAAAGGCAGTATCTTTTGTACTGTGAATTTGCAGTAGAAGATGCAGAATGCACTTTTTTTTTACTTCTGTTGGTGTGTATTGTATATAGTGTGTGTGCTTCTTGTGATGAAAATAAACTTTTTCTTTATAAATTCCTGATGACTGAGTTTATATAAAAGGAAACTGCTTCCTCAGCCCTTGCCAAAACAGTCTGATACATCGTCATCATCATCGTCATTGACATGGCCAGTCTTTATTGAGCATCTATTACATGCTCAGTTCTTTGCTAGAAAACCTGGACAAGTTACACCAAAGAAAGGACCACAGGAAGAAATGATAGTTCCTCCTGGAACTAGTCTGTTTTCTTTCTAATTTTGTCAGTAAGCAAGAACAGGCCCACCTGTGGGTGGTCCTTTGTGTACCAAAAAAAAAAAGTTACCCACCAGGAAAGGATTTGGACTTTGGGTGGGTTCTCTTCCCGTACAAGTAGGAAATGTAAAGCCAGAGGTGTGCACTAAAGAACATCTAACCTGCTCCCACCAGCCCTGGTGGGAGAGGGAGGACCCTGGAGGCTAAGTACTGCTGGTTTCCAAGGTGCATGCTCATGTCCCAGTCCACTTCACCCCAGGCAGCTTTTGGTGGCTCTTCTCCCTTGGACACTCAGGAGGCAGAGCTGCTTCCATTTTTTTTTTTTTAATTTTTTTTTTTTTTTTTTTGAGACTGGGTCTGGCTCTCTTGCTCAGGCTGGAGTTCAGTGGTGCCATCATAGCTCACTGCAACCTCGACTTCCTAGGCTAAAGTGATCCTCCTGCCTCAAGCAATCCTCCCACCTCAGCCTCCCCAGTAGCTGGGACTACAGGCGTGCACCACCTTGCCCCGCTAATTTTTACAATTTATTATAGACATGAAGTCTCGCTTTGCTGCCCAGGCTGGTCTTTAATTCCTGTCTTCAAGTGATCCTCCCACCTTGGCCTCCCAAAGTGCTGGGATTACAGGTGTGAGCCACCTCAACTTCCATCTTAAAATTCTGCCTCCTTAGAGTTCTTTGCTTTCTGCTGTGTAGTCAGGGAGGAGTCACATTCACTCAGTCTCCTCTGTCTGGATGCGATACATCATTTCTACTTGCTTTCCAGTGGGCAGGGCCCAGTCACAGGGTCCCAATGCAACAGCCAGGGAGACTGGGAAATGTATGGGGCACATGTATTTGGTGAGCACTAACTGTCACAAGTACCTGGGCGTGACCCCTAAATTCCAGTGCCTGCAGAGCCAGGAAGTATTTTGTTCAGTTCATCTGGACTTGCTCTGTCTCTCAACTGGACTCAAAAGACTGATGAATAAACCAGAATGCAAGTTTATTACTTTACCAAAAGAATTATAATCATCAAGCAGACCAGATTGCTCACATGCTGATTAGCACATTTAGTCCTGCTAGGTAAGTCTTTCTTTTTTTGAGACAGCCTGGAGTGCAGTGGCAGTCATGGCTCACTGAAGTGTTGATCTCCTGGGCTCCAGCAATCCTGCCTCAGCCTCCCAAGTAGCTGGGACCAGAGCCACACACTGCTGCACCCAGCTAAATTTATTTATTTATTTATTTAAAAGATAGGGTCTCACTATGTTGCCCAGACTGGTCTTGAACTCCTGGTTTCTGATGATCCTCCTGCCTCAGCCTCCCAAAGTGTTGAGATTATAGGCATGAGCCACTGTGCCCAGCCCCTTCTAGGTAAATCTCTATGGGGTGCCAAATTTTGGTTAAGAATTGCTTATTGAATATTAAAAGTTTAGTGGGATGCTTCTTTTTTTTTTTTCTTTTGAGATGGAGTTTAGCTCTTGTTGCCCAGACTGGAGTGCAATGGTGTGATCTCAGCTCACCGCAACCTCTGCCTCCTGGGTTCAAGTGATTTTCCTGCCTCAGCCTCCCGAGTAGCTGGGAATACAGGCATGTGCCACCACGCCTGGCTAATTTTGTATTTTTAATCGAAATGGGGTTTCTCCATGTTGGTCAGGCTGTTCTCAAACTCCCAACCTCAGGTAATCCACCCGCCTTGGCCTCCCAAAGTGCTGGGATTATAGGCATGAGCCACCGCGCCAAGCCACAGGATGCTTCTAATAGTGTTATCAAGCTATAATGCAGCCCTCTCTGTAAAATGTTTTAAAAACAAATCACTGAGGGTCATGGTTCAAGACACTGTTCTCTGGCAAGGTTGAAGATAGCTAACAAATTCTCTTTGGGTTCCAGCCATGAATGGGGTGGGATGGGCCCCAGCAATCTGTATGTTTCTGAGATTCCCTGGGAATTCTGATGGCCAAGTTTAGAAACCATCAAAATAAGAATATGATGCAACTGAGTAGGCTCACGCTTTGCTAATTACATTGCACACATGCTTTTTGGAGACAACACCCACACTACCCTAACAATGTGTGTTCATAAAACTCATCCGATACTTATTTGTTCAAGGCCCTAGGACAATATTCCTGTAATGGGCTGCTTTTGCCCTGATTTCCTCCTCAGAGTAACTGTCTCGCGGTTGGGCACGATCCCAGATCACATCTACAGTGGAGGTGGTTTTGCTGGGGAGGATCCGCATGCTTGTTTGTGTTTATGCCTGGGGAACCCCCTCTTGGCAAGATGTTCGGGAGAGGCTCCAAAGGCAGCACAGAGGACGGCTTGGAACTTAGGGGGATTCACTTTATGGTAAAGAAGCCCTTTCTAAAGGAGAGCTCCACCCAGGAAACACCACCCACCCACGCATCCTTGCCTCCTAAAACCAGGTTATGTTTATCACATACCTTCTATGTGCTTTACATAAAGAATCCCCTGGAATTCTCCAAACTGGGCATTGTGGTCTGTGATGCATATCTCAAAAGAGGTGAGAGGGTTGGGCACGGTGGCTCACGCCTGTAATCCCAGCACTTTGGGAAGCCAAGGCAGGTGGATCACTTGAGGTCAGAAGCTCAAGACCAGCCTGGCTCACATGGTGAAACGCCGTCTCAACTAAAAATACAAAAATTAGCCGGGCATGATGGCGGGCGCCTGTAATCCCAGCTACTCGGGAGGCTGAGGCAGGAGAATCGCTTGAACCCAGGAGGTGGAGGTTGCTGTGAGCCAAGATTGCACCACTGCACTCCAGCCTGGGTGACAGAGTGAGACTCTGTCTCAAAAAACAAAAAAAAGAAAAAAAAAGGTAGAGGAGAGTCCTTTTTCTAACTTTCTTGAACTCTTTGGACTACCTTGGGATCCTTCTATTAACTGCCTTGTTGGCATTATTCTCAGTTTATGAAAAAACAGGCCCACAGAGTGGAAGTAATTTGCCTACAGGTACATCTAAAAATTGATGAAGCCAGATAGGAACTGCTCCCTCATCATCTGAAACCCTTCCCAGAGCTGTCTCTCCCACCCCAGAAGTAGAAAGAAGCCAGACAAAGATGCATCTTGATCTCCCTTGTGGTTTCAGCAAGGAAGCAGATGAGTTGGAGATGAAGCCCCCAGCCCCTGGGAAATTGGACCCACTTCTTGCTCCAAAGGCTATTGGGGTGACACAAGGTGTGTTTCTTTCCCGTAGATCATATTCACCATATTTTGCCTTTAAATGGAAATTGTGCATCCTGAAGTACCTTGTTAAGAGTCCATTTTCAACCTGAAATTCCTTTTTTTTGTAAACCACTTCAGCAAATACAGTGTGGCATTTACATTAGCAACCTCCCAGCCTAGGAGAGGATGCTCCAGCATCCGACTCTAAAAGACAAATTTGGGCACGGTGGCTTGACGCCTGTTATCCCAACACCTTGAGAGGCCGAGGCAGGCAGATTGCTTGAGCCCAGGAGTTCAAGACCAGCCCAGGTAACATGGTGAACCCCCATCTCTACCAATAATACAAAAATTAGCCAGGCATGGTGGTGTGCCAGTGGTCCCAGCTACTTGAGTGGCTGAGGTGAAGGATCTCCTGAGCCTGGGAGGCAGAGGTTGCAGTGAGCCGAGATCGAACCACTGCACTCCAGCTTATGCAACAGAGCAAGACCGTGTCTCAAAAACAAATAAAAATAAAAGATTTTAAAAAGACAAATTATCCCACAAATGGTACATTGTGGTGGTGGTGGTGGTGGTGGTGGTAGACCTCCCTCTTGCTCTTGAAATTGGATCAGAACAAACTGACAATGCTACCTACTTCATGGGGTCATTGGTGAATTCACTGATAATGCATGCAAATCCCCTTCTGCCTGGCACACTACCTAATAAATAAATGGTGGTTGTTATTGTTGGAATTGGAGGATATATTCCTAGTTGCAAGGGTTTCACATGTATTACCAAGTTAATCCTCACCGCAGATATGATTCTGTTTTACAGAGGAAGCAGTGGATGCTCAGAGAGGTTAGGTAACGTGGGTCAGGGACACACAGCCAGGAAGGGGCAGAGGCTGGGAGTGCCTGACTCCAAATTCATGCAATTTCTACCCCACCATCTTCTCCCCAAGGAAAATAGTCCCTAATGCATGTGTGCAATGCTTAGAGGGCAGTAGATGCTCAACAGATGCTGAGAGAGTGAGGGAGTAAATGAGATATGCCATGAAAAGGAGCCCCTGTGGACTTATGCGTGCGTTTGTTTAACTTGTGGGCAAGTACTTATAGACAGGTGCAAACAATAAATCTCCTTTTGCAACTGAGAACTTGTTGTTCAGTATGAGTTTTGATACAT